AAGCAATGTCCTTCCCCCGGGGTAAAGCAGCCCATGCGTTCCGGAGCCGACGTCTTGGCTGGCGTCTGTGGCACCCGCTGCCCCTGCCCGCCCCTTCCCCCGGTTTGGAAGGGTGCGACGACGGCGCCCGATGGGTGAATTGAATCGCCTGGGCGTTCCGGGAGCGGGAAGGCACCGCGAACGGCAGGGAACCCAGCGGCTGCGCCTTTGGGGTCCGGCCCCCTGCCCTCCCAGGCTGGAGCCGGGCTCCTGGCGGGGCGGCGGCGAGGCGGAAGCGGTGGGATGCTGCTGCCCGGCCGGCGTGCAGTAGGGGCGGACCCCCAGCAGGAGGACCCCGGCTGCGGCTGCGGCGGGGGTGTAGGTGGGCGGTAAAGGGGGAGCAGAGTCAGGGGAGGTTGGGAAGCATGGCGACTGTGGGGGGAAGGGAGGCAGCCGGGAAGCCACAAAAGCCTACAGCAGGCCGGGCGGGCGCGGTGGCTCGCGCCTGTAATCCCAGCACTCTGGGAGGCCGAGGCGGGTGGATCACGAGGTCAGGAGCTCCAGACCATCCCGGCTAACAGGGTGAAAGCCCGTCTCTAGGAAAAATAGAACAAAGTAGCCGGGCGTGGTGGCGGGCGCCTGTAGGCCCAGCTACTCGGGAGGCTGAGGCCGGGGAATGGCGTGAACCCGGGAGGCGGAGCTTGTAGTGAGCCGAGATGGCGCCACTGCACTCCAGCCTGGGCGACAGGGCGAGACTCCGTCTGGAAGAAAAGGAAAGAAACAGCAAAAAGCCAAAGAAAAAGCCTACAGCACCCGGTATTCCCAGGCGGTCTCCCATCCAAGTACTAACCAGGCCCGACCCTGCTTAGCTTCCGAGATCAGACAAGATCGGGCGCGTTCAGGGTGGTATGGCCGTAGACGCTGAAGGAGGCGCCTGGCTGCCCCAAGAGCCCAGCCCGGCCCGGCCGTGCCCGCCGGATTGCAGCCGACACCGCCAGCCCGGGGCCGCGGGGCTCGGATCGGGGACCCCCGAGCCGCTGGCCCGCGGCCTTCCCCCGGCTCCCGCGCTCCCGAGCTTCCACCACATCGGGCCCGCTCGGAGCAGGGAGTGCTCCGAGGCGTCAGGGCCCAGGGCCCACGATCCTGGGACGCCCTCCGGTCCTCCGCCCTGTCGCGGAGGCAGCGTTTTGGATCCCTCGCCGCACAGGGGCTCCTGCGAGGCCCCCTCTTGCCCCACCCACCCAGAGCCGTCAGGGCTGGCCGAAGGCGAACAGCCGGCCCAGCCGCGCGGGGCCTTTCTCTCACAACGCCCCCACCACGGTCGCTTGTCCCGACCAAGACCCGGCCGGGGGGCAAGAGGGCGTGGGGTGTAGCGGGTCGGGGGGTGGCCCTGTTTTGCCCCGGGCTGGCACTAGAGGCGGCGGCCTGATCTCGGGTGAGAGGGCCTGAGAGAAACCCAGACACACCCCACCGCCACCAGGAGCAAATCCACTCCCCCACACACAGACACACCCGTTCGTTCTCGTTCCGGAACCCGCACGCGAGCACGGGTGCGCAGACGCACGCACACACACACACGGTGAAACACAGACACACACGGCTTGAAGGAGAGCAAGGAGAAGATGGATGGAGAGATAGAAACCGAGGGAGGGAGAGAGACAGCGATCGAGAGAGACCGGAGAGGTGGAGAGGTAAAGAGAGAGAGGCTAAGAGGGACAGAGAAAGGGAGAAGTACAGAGGTACAGAGGGAAGGCTAGAGAAATAACGCGAGGTCCAGGGGGAAACCAGAAGAGTGAGGAGGAGGGAGCTAGAGAGCGAGAACGTTTGAGCCTTAGAGAGGAAGCACCCTACTTCGGTAGGCAGCCCCCTTTTGAGCAGACCGGAATAGGGTGGAGGGGTTTGAGCTGTGCCTGAGCAGGGCGGCCAGGCGGCCCGTGCGAGAGGACCAACGGAGCGCTGAGACGGGTTTTTTCTTGGATGAATTGCTTGCTTTGGAGGTGGGTTTCGTAGGCTCCATTCTTTCTTGGCACCTCAGTGTGCTCTTGGTACCTCACTGTGCTCTTGGTGCGGTGCAGTGGGCCCCGAGATTTGCAGAGTGCGCCCGCCCTTTTGGCGGGAGCCGTGGTACCGGGCGCGTCCGGAGGCCTGGGTCTCTGGCGTGTCCTCGGTACTGGAGTTGACACGAAGTGCGGGGCAATAGGAATCCGGGTGCACAGGGACTGTTTTCCTGGTGGTTGGCGAAGCAATGTCCTTCCCCCCGGGTAAAGCAGTCCATGCGTTCTGGAGCGGAGATCTTGGCTGGCGTCTGTGGTACCCGCTGCCCCTGCCCGCCCCTTCCCCCGGTTTATAAGGTTGCGACTGCGCCGGATGAGTGAATTGAATTGCCTGGTGGATCCGGGAGCGGGAAGGCACCGCGAACGGCAGGGAATCCTGGCCTGCACCTTAGTGATCTGAGGCGTGGTGTTTCTGCTGGATCCGGTTTCATCGTGTTGCGCCGCCCATCCTGAATAGTTGTGATGTTGTTGCCTGGCTGTGCTGCAGGTTAGCCCACACTAAGCGGTCCCGGGCTGTTGTGTGGGCTTGGGCGTGTGAAAAGAGGGAGCAGATTTACGGTGCGGTTGAGAAGTACGGCGACCAAACGGTAAAGAGGGAGGAACTTGAAGTCTAAACAAGCCTGCGTCTCTTGGTTTTCTCAAGTGGCGTTTCATCTAAGTAGCGGTCTGGCCCAGACCCTGCTTATCTTCACGAGATCAGAGGAGACCGGACGCCTTCGGGGTGGTATGGCCTTAGACGCCGGTAGTGCAGCCTGTCTGCCCCAAAGGCGCGGCTCAGCCACGCCCGTCCGACTCCATGCGCCACCTCTAATCCAGTGCCATGGGGATCTTATCGGGACCCGGGAGCCGCTCGCCGGAGGTCTGGCTGGGTTGCTCTCCGTGTCTACGCCCAAGCACCGTTGCCCGCCGCCTTGCGCCTTCTGTTGGCCTCTTAGAGCCTTCCGTGATTGCTTGCGCCTAGGCCACTCGCTGGACCTCCGCGGCGCCACCCTGTTTCCTCGCGGGAGTGCCAGAGGCCTTTTCCCCTGCCCAAGCTCTGGGATCTCCGGGCAGCCTCCATTCCGCCGACTCTCCAGGCCTTCCCCGGCTCCGGAGCTCCAGAGCTTCCATGACTTTGGGCCGCTCCGGACTTGGTGTGCTCTGAGGTGTCAACGCCCAGGGCCCACAGTCCTGGGATCTTCTCTGGTCTTTTGCCTTGCGGCGGGGGGATTGTTTTGTATCCCTTGCTGCCCCTCTTGCAAGACCCTCTCTTGCTTCACCCACCCAGAGCCGTTTCTTTAAAATTTCAACCATGTTCTGAACTGCAGCTTTACAGTTGAATATTTTCTTTCAGAATAATTTGATTCTGAACTCGGTTTTTCTTGACATACCTGAATTGTTTCATGTGAGCCGGCAATTTCACATGCTTTTACTTTTTCTTTTTTTTAAAATTTTTATTTTTGAGACAGAGTCACATTATAATCTATTACTTCTACTAGAGATCTGTTTCTTCCTATTTAATGAATTATTGCTTTTCATATAGTCTGAAATTTGTTTTTTCTCTCTTTCTTTCTCTTCCTCTCTCTCTTTCTTTCTTTCTTTCTTTCTTTCTGACGGATTCTCGCTCTGTTGGCCAGGCTGGAGTGCAGTGTTCGATCTCGGCTCACCGCAACCTCCTCTTCTGGGTTAAAGCCATTCTCTCGCCTCAGCCTCCCGAGTACCTTGTACTAAAGGCGCGCACCAACCTCGCCTGGCTAGTTTTTGTATTTTTAGCAGTGACATGGTTTCTGCACGTTGGCCAGTCCTGTCTCAAACTCCAGACCTCGGGTGATCTGCCTGCCTCGGCCTCTTAAAATACTAGGTTTACAGGTGTGAGCCACTGTGCCTACCAGCTTTTACTTTTTCTAAAAGCCATGTATTACCCTGTTCAAGGTACTAGAGTACCTGTTTACATTCCTCTATAATATGGCAAACATTACTAATTTTGGGCACACACTCTTCCTTTGTCTTATTGAATTCAAGTACCTTTTCGTCAGGTTTGACTTCCAGGTTCTCTAAATGTGCTTTCTGGAGGCTGAAGCAATCATATTGCTGGAGATATTTCTTTACCTTTTTGATAACTGGTCTAAGAAACAAAGATTTTACATTTTATCAGGATAATTATCTGTGGTTCCTGTTGCTTGTTTTTATTAGGTTTTTGATTACTTGACAAAACAGCGCTTAAAAGGGTTAAGGGTTTTTAAAAAAATTCATGTAACTGTCTGTATTTCATTTTGAAGTATTTTGATTATCATCCTGGTTAAATAAATGACTATTAATTCACAGTGACATTTGATGCTGTTTTGATAAAGTGTTTTTAACCTTTTGATATTTTGGCAAGCTTTCCCGGGATCACATCCTAAATTGTCTTTTCTTTTTTTATCTTGAATTAACTTGATGTTCCAGAGGGCCCTGAAACTTTTCAAATGTTTATAAAAGAGACATATTAAACTAAATCAGGCTCATTTGAAGATGATAAACTGTATGAAAAACATTGTCAAATAAGTTACACTAGATCTTCTTTCAGTTATATTTTATGGGTGTGTTATTGATATGAATGTTCCAAAATTGTGTAAAACTCCTAGAAATCTAAGACGTCATCAGTTGTAATTCTGCTTATGTTGTTTGACACAAAATAACCAGTTTCTTGTCAATTTCTGGTTATAATAAACTTTCATCAGATTTTTAACCATAATTATTCTATTCTAAGTTTTTGTTATCCACAGT